AATTTGCATTCAGTTTTCTAGTGTGTTTTGATTGTAGTTCAACTATTACAATCTCATTTGAATTTTTATATTTTAAATATGTGTCAAATTTATAAGTCACAAAATAACATAATGTTACCAAAAGGTTTGGCAAGTTTGTAAGTTTGACTCATAAATTTGGCTTTGCAGGTTCTGGACTTTTGATTTTAAGAACATCCGATCGCTCTCTCTTTACTGTCATCTGGTTCCAAGCAATAGAAAAGAGAAAAGATAAAACTGTGGTTCAGATGCAATTTTATATCAATTCCTGCTTTTCTGTAATCAACTATTATATTAAAACAATATGCCTTTAATTTGAAAATGTATAAATTAGCTATGCAAAAAACTGGGAGAACGATATACAAATAATAAAAATTCCGAGGTTCCCTATAATTGTGTACGTCTTCCACAATACATTAAAAAAAAAAAAAGAGTTCTGAGGGTATAGGCTAAGAAGAGAAAGGAAACGGTAGCGATCTCAAAATGATAAGTTAAAAGAAATAAGTAAGTAGCTTATTTTTCAGTTGTGGGATTATGAATAATTACTATTTCATTATCTACACTTTGCTGCACTTCCCAAAATTTCTACACAGAAGATACAATCTGGAAGAAATGAAGAAAGATTTCAGTAGTAAGAACGTGTAATGAGTGATTACATGATAAATAAAACAATAAATATTTCTTTCTAGGATATTTCACCAACCAAACACGACCTGATTCACCAACTAATACTCCCGCCTTCTAACAGCCACACGTAAAAATCAGACCGGCTCCAAGAATAACCTGAGCCTCCTTTCCCATAATTCCCTTCTTTCTAGTTTCCCATGAATCCGAAGGCCTTACACCCCACACTACTACTAGAAAGTTAACCCGCCCCCTCATTCTTTACTGGTCATTCACGATTGGTCCTGCCCCACCTGTCGGTGTGAGGCTGTTGATTGGATAAGAGCGGAGGCCGGTGGGCGGAACGGTTTCTGACAACCGGCGTGGAGGCGTGGCCACAGCCGCCCAGAAATTCTACCCAAGCTCCCTCAGCACCATGTACCGAGCACTTCGGCTCCTCGCGCGCTCGCGTCCCCTCGTGCGGGCTCCAGCCGCAGCCTTAGCTTCGGCTCCCGGCTTGGGTGGCGCGGCCGTGCCCTCGTTTTGGCCTCCGAACGCGGCTCGAATGGTGAGCGCAGGCCGCCATCCCCCGGCCTCCCCAACTTGTAATAGTGTTGTATTCTTGTCTTTAGGCAAGCCAAAATTCCTTCCGGATAGAATATGATACCTTTGGTGAACTAAAGGTGCCAAATGATAAGTATTATGGCGCCCAGACCGTGAGATCTACGATGAACTTTAAGATTGGAGGTGTGACAGAACGCATGCCAGTAAGTGGCATTTGTGGAAATGTTGGCTATTTTAAATTTGAAATATTTTTCTGATTAATTTTAGACCCCAGTTATTAAAGCTTTTGGCATCTTGAAGCGAGCGGCCGCTGAAGTAAACCAGGATTATGGTCTTGATCCAAAGATTGCTAATGCAATAATGAAGGCAGCAGATGAGGTAGGAGGTGATAAGTGTGTTTGCTTAATAACTTTAAAATACATTTTTAACATTTTTTCTGCAGGTAGCTGAAGGTAAATTAAATGATCATTTTCCTCTCGTGGTATGGCAGACTGGATCAGGAACTCAGACAAATATGAATGTAAATGAAGTCATTAGCAATAGAGCAATTGAAATGTTAGGAGGTGAACTTGGCAGCAAGATACCTGTGCATCCCAACGATCATGTTAATAAAAGCCAGGTCAGTATGTGAGCTTTGCTGTTTTTTGGTTAATTTTATATTTCTTTTGAAAAATTTCCAACAGAGCTCAAATGATACTTTTCCCACAGCAATGCACATTGCTGCTGCAATAGAAGTTCATGAAGTACTGTTACCAGGACTACAGAAGTTACATGATGCTCTTGATGCAAAATCCAAAGAGTTTGCACAGATCATCAAGATTGGACGTACTCATACTCAGGATGCTGTTCCACTTACTCTTGGGCAGGTATAGGAGTTTGACTAATTTGATTCAATTTATTATTCTTACCTTAATTTTCTTTTCTTTTCAGGAATTTAGTGGTTATGTTCAACAAGTAAAATATGCAATGACAAGAATAAAAGCTGCCATGCCAAGAATCTATGAGCTCGCAGCTGGAGGCACTGCTGTTGGTACAGGTTTAAATACTAGAATTGGCTTTGCAGAAAAGGTTGCTGCAAAAGTGGCTGCACTTACAGGTTAGTGATCACGTGAATTATTTCTCATTTTCTCACCCATCTAGGATATTTTTCTTTTCTTTAGGCTTGCCTTTTGTCACTGCTCCGAATAAATTTGAAGCTCTGGCTGCTCATGACGCTCTGGTTGAGCTCAGTGGAGCCATGAACACTACTGCCTGCAGTCTGATGAAGATAGCAAATGATATTCGATTTTTGGGTTCTGGTCCTCGGTCAGGTCTGGGAGAATTGATCTTGCCTGAAAATGAACCAGGAAGCAGTATCATGCCAGGTAATCACATAGCTAGTAAATGTTGGAGCTAATCTTTACTCTGTCATTGGTGGTTTTCTTGAAGGCAAGGTGAACCCTACTCAGTGTGAAGCAATGACCATGGTTGCAGCCCAAGTCATGGGGAACCATGTTGCTGTCACTGTCGGAGGCAGCAATGGACATTTTGAGTTGAATGTTTTCAAGCCAATGATGGTAAGCTTTAAATCTGATTTTTAATGTTTTTTTCTCTCTCTCTCTCTCTCTCACTCACTCAAAGATTAAAAATGTGTTACACTCAGCCAGGCTGCTGGGGGATGCTTCAGTTTCCTTTACAGAAAACTGCGTGGTGGGAATCCAGGCCAATACAGAAAGGATCAACAAGCTGATGAATGAGTCTCTAATGTTGGTGACAGCTCTCAATCCTCATATAGGTAAGTGTTTAAGGAATAATAATATCATTTTGACCCATATGTCGTCTTTTTATTTTTTCTTCAGGGTATGACAAGGCAGCAAAGATTGCTAAGACAGCACACAAAAATGGATCAACCTTAAAGGAAACTGCTATCGAACTTGGCTATCTCACAGCAGAGCAGTTTGACGAATGGGTAAAACCTAAGGACATGCTGGGTCCAAAGTGATTTACATAAATTTATAATGAAAATAAACATGTATAAAATTTAAAAAAACAGACTCCCATTTCTTAAAAACGGATAAGTTTGAAAGGAAACTGCTATTGAACTTAAGCATCTCTAGCAGAGCAATTTGATCAGTATATAAAACCCTAGGATGTGCTAGGTCTAAGATGGATTAAACAAGTATAAAATAAAATACATTTATAAAATAAAAAGGAAAACAGACTTAAATTTTCTCCTATGTTAATTGACTTGTATTATAG